TTTTTAACTTTCTGCGGAAAGGGTACACTCGCCAGCAGTTTTGCCACATGAGTACACCAAACAAAGGAGGGAAGCAATTTTTATTCCTTATGCCGTTTGTCCTTGCTACTGTGTCCTGTTTCCATTGGCTGCAGCCAGACCTCACAATCTAACCTAAAACCCGATTGGCTAGTAGTTTAAAACTTTTGAAAATAGATAAAAGTAATGGAAGGATAAAGGAAAAGAGGAAGTTGCTTACGAAACGGCTTAGAAAAGTAATAATATTCCCCAATAGGAAAGGGAGATAGGCTGCGAGCTGGGACATGCCTGTGAGCACGTCCAGCACAGATATCTTGGTTAAAGTACAAGGACATAGAATGTACTACGTGCCTGTAAGCATGTTTAACAGCTACATAGGATAGGGCTTAACAAAGAGTTATTAGCACAAAGCAAGGAGGCTTGAAGGAAGTTAGTCTTTAAAAGAAACTATTATTTCTAAACTTATGATTTATTTTTTAATAAGAAGGGAAACTTTGAAGAGGAACTTTTTACTTTCTACACTCCATCTCAAAAAAAAAAAAAAAAAAAGAAAAGAAAAAAAAGAAAAGAAAAGCTATGTTGCCCAGGCTAGGCTGGAACTCCTGGGCTCAAGTGATCCTCCAGCCTCAGCCTCCTGAAGTGCTGGGATTACAGGCATAAGCCACCTTGCCAGGCCGGAGGGTGTAATTTCTCTTGTAAACACACAATATAGGCCTGGTGCGGTGGCTCACGCCTGTAATCCCAGCACTTTGGGATGCTGAGGCAGGCAGATCACCTGAGGTCAGGAGTTCGAGACCAGCCTGGCCAACATGGTAAAACCCTGCCTCTACTAAAAATACAAAAATTAGCTTGGTGTGGTGGCATGCACCTGTAGTCCCAGCTACTCGAGGCTGAGGCGGGAGAATTGCTTGAACCCAGGAGGCAGAGGCTGCAGTGAGCTGAGATGGCACTACTGCACTCCAGCCTGGGCGACAGTGAGACCCTGTCTCAAACAACAACAACAATAACAAACCAAAAAAAACCCCATGATACAATGATTCAAACAAAAACTGTGCCATCAGCTTTTACATGAGGCCAGGGCCACCTGAGTCACCTCGTGGACCAATACCTGCCCGCTGGCTCGTCTTTCCCAGGCCCACTTTGGAGGTGGGTGCTTTCCTTCTGGCCTCCAGTTTCCATCTGCTGCCCCTCAGATAGGTCTCTTTGTGCCATCTCTTTCCACGCGGGCAGTTTTTTATTACTTTTCTGGGGCACAGAAATATGTGTATTTCTATTTCTTTTTATAACCCAGGACCATGTTGTAGAACTCTGCTTGGGCAAAGCACCATTGGCGTATTAGACATTCTGGGGAACTATCTGTAGGTATCTGTAAACAAATTGCACTTCCTGCTGTCATGAGAAGGGGCTCACCATCAGTTCCATTCCTATTTTTTTCTGTTTTAGATGTCGGTCCCAGGAAACCATTTTCACATAGAGGAGCAGGTGGGACTGGAGTTTCTGAGTGCTGGGGTCCCTGGAGCCTTCTGCAGTGTCCTGGGAGGGGTGACTGGGAAAGGCCAGGGGGCAAGAGCTGCTAGGGGCCTTCTCAGATTTCCCAGTTTTTACACAGAGTATATATGGGAGTTGAGGTCTGGAAAAATGATTTTTTAAAAACTCTTCCTGCCCCGTGGACTCTCTTGAAGACGTCGTGTCATGCCAGGGCCCACGGTCACTTGACGGAACCCTTGTGATGCTGGCCACAACCTCATGGGACTGGATGGCGAGCAGCGAGGGGGGTCCAGTAACTGTTGGATGCAGGATTGAATTCGGTCACCCGCACTTATTTCCTGGGCTCGTCTTGGTTGGGTTCGCGGAGATACACTCTCTGGGAGCGGACGCTTTGGTGAGGAAGACCAGGCGAAGAAGGTGATTTTTGCGGTTGGACGTTCTAAAGACAGAGACCCCCATCACCTCTCCCCTGCCCCTGCAGACATGCTGCTGCTGAAGAAACACACGGAGGACATCAGCAGCGTCTACGAGATCCGCGAGAGGCTCGGCTCGTGAGTGTGCGCGCGCGTGTGTGATCGTGTGTCTTCCCACCTCCCACCGCCCCGTCTGCGGCAGGGGTGCCTTCTCCGAGGTGGTGCTGGCCCAGGAGCGGGGCTCCGCACACCTCGTGGCCCTCAAGTGCATCCCCAAGAAGGCCCTCCGGGGCAAGGAGGCCCTGGTGGAGAACGAGATCGCAGTGCTCCGTAGGTGCGCACCTCGCGGGGCCCTGGGACGGGGCAGTTGGCCCACAGGCGCTTCCTTGCCATTGCAGGATCAGTCACCCCAACATCGTCGCTCTGGAGGATGTCCACGAGAGCCCTTCCCACCTCTACCTGGCCATGGAACTGTGAGGAGGGCCTGGGCAGGCTGTGGGAGCCGGCCTGGGTCAGCCAAACCCCTGGCACCCCCAGGGTGACGGGTGGCGAGCTGTTTGACCGCATCATGGAGCGCGGCTCCTACACAGAGAAGGATGCCAGCCATCTGGTGGGTCAGGTCCTTGGCGCCGTCTCCTACCTGCACAGCCTGGGGATCGTGCACCGGGACCTCAAGGTGCCTGGCTGGGGCCTCTGCACCCCACCCTCCTGGCCCTTTTCCCGGTGTCCGTGTGTCACAGCCCGAAAACCTCCTGTATGCCACGCCCTTTGAGGACTCGAAGATCATGGTCTCTGACTTTGGACTCTCCAAAATCCAGGCTGGGAACATGCTAGGCACCGCCTGTGGGACCCCTGGATATGTGGGTGAGGGACGACACCCTGAGGCTTGCTGGGAGTGTGCGTGCGTCTGTCTGTCTCTGGCCCCCAGCCCCAGAGCTCTTGGAGCAGAAACCCTACGGGAAGGCCGTAGATGTGTGGGCCCTGGGCGTCATCTCCTACATCCTGTGAGTGACCGCTGGGAAGGCTTGTCTCCTGCGGACAGCTGGATGATTCATCTGTGGGTGCCAGGCTGTGTGGGTACCCCCCCTTCTACGACGAGAGCGACCCTGAGCTCTTCAGCCAGATCCTGAGGGCCAGCTATGAGTTTGACTCTCCTTTCTGGGATGACATCTCAGAATCAGGTGAGCTTGAGGCTGGCCCGTGCTTGGAGGTGCCTGACAGGCTGACCCAGCCTCCCTGTTCCAGCCAAAGACTTCATCCGGCACCTTCTGGAGCGAGACCCCCAGAAGAGGTTCACCTGCCAACAGGCCTTGCGGCACCTTTGGTGAGTGGGAGCCCTGCTGAGCTGCCCCAGGGGAGACCCCCCCTGACCTTCAGCCTTTCCCCAGGATCTCTGGGGACACAGCCTTCGACAGGGACATCTTAGGCTCTGTCAGTGAGCAGATCCGGAAGAACTTTGCTCGGACACACTGGAAGGTCAGTGTGGAGAGAGACCCAGTGTGGTCGCCAGGCCTGGCCTGATCTCCCTCTCTTCTGGCAGCGAGCCTTCAATGCCACCTCGTTCCTGCGCCACATCCGGAAGCTGGGGCAGATCCCAGAGGGCGAGGGGGCCTCTGAGCAGGGCATGGCCCGCCACAGCCACTCAGGCCTCCGTGCTGGCCAGCCCCCCAAGTGGTGATGCCCAGGTGTGTTTGGGTGGACCCTGCACGCCCAGGAGCTACCCCCTTTCCCTCTGCTTCTCCCTCTCAGGCAGATGCCGAGGCCAAGTGGACTGACCCCCAGATTTCCTTCCCTTGGATGCTTTCGGTCCCCTCCCCCAACCCCTCCCCCTGGGGCTGGCCTCTGCTGGATTTTGAGATTTGAGGGTGTGGCGCATGGCGCTGGGGTTGGAATGGGGCACCCCCAAGTCTGTCCCCAGGCTCTGCCCTGCCTGGGGGCAGTGGCTCCCCTCCCCTGTTGCCTCTCCCGCCCCTGCCCCCCCCGCCCCGCCAAAAGCCGAGGGGGTGCTGGCAGGCGGGCCTCAGGGGCTGTCTTTCCTGCACGGCTGTTGTGTGCTTCGCTGAGTGTGGGTGGTCCTGCTTGTGTCATGGTCATGGCCTTCCAGCCCCCTCCAGTTTTCCCCAAACCAATAAAGAAAGATACAGCAATGGGCCAGTGGTGACCTGGGGGTGCGGCGAGT